AGCTCAGGGTTCAGGTGCCTGGGGGACCCTGAGGCAGTGCCTCTGACACTGTCTCCCCCTTGTTGAGGGAATGAAAATCTAATGCCTCCTGGGGGTCTTGGAGGGGCTGGAGGGGAGCGGGTGGGTTCAGGTTCTCACACCACTCCCAGACCCATGTCTCAGCGTGGCCATGGCTGGCTCCATGCTCCACACACACACTGAACAGCTTCTCAAAGTTGGTGTGACCAAGTGGCTGCCCAACAGGTCCCCTTGGGATGTGGAAAGAAAATAGGAGAAATCGTGTAACTATTTCTTTTCATCTCATCCTTTGCAAATGTAATATAGTCGTATGGTGTAGGAATGAATCTGTACAGTAGTCTAGCATATAATTTGTAAGTGGCTGCACCTGTCTATTTTGTGAGTGCACACTTGAATTCTGCCTTTTACTGAAGAGGGCGTGTAATCAGAAAAGTTTGGAGAGGATTGTCCAGAGGGTAAAACTGCCAGCCCTTCACTGTTGAGTCTCCCGTCTCTCTGGCTTCATTATCCAATATTCCTCCCCTTTCTTCCTCCTCTCCTGATGCTTCCACGGTGACATCATTGCTTCACCTCCATTCACCTTGCAGTTACTGGCAGATGCTCCATGCTTTCATGTCAGTAGCTTCGGCAGCGTCTTCTGTCTGAGGGCTCATCCTGCCTTGTGCACTGCAAATTCAGAGGCCCTTGCTCCTCTTTAAACGTTGCCCTGATGCCTGCAACTCTGAAAGTGCCCTGTAGGCGCCTTGAATAACTCCTGGGTCACTCTACTGCAGTCATTGTACTTGACAGCACATTTGTTTAGAGTGGCAGCTCCTTGCAAGCAAGGCCCAGTCTCATCAGATCGAGACTCCGAATACGTGCTCAATGCCACAGTGCATGCCTTGACCCTACCGCTGGAGGGGAGAACCTGGGCCCAGTGAGCTTAATCAGTCCTCACAAGGTCGGGGCCGCTGACCCACTAATCAGCTTGAGCCTCCTAATCCATCCCCAGCAGGAACCGCAGGACAGACGGCAGTGGCTCCTGAGAGCTGGCTGGGGCCATTTTGGCCCCTCGCCTGTGGCCTTCTGCAGACTTGGCCTGGGAGGGGATGGGGCAGCTGCGCCATGTGCACCACCCTTTTCCTGCTCAGCACCCTGGCCATGCTCTGGCGCCGCCGATTTGCCAACCGAGTCCAACCGTGAGAAACTGACCGGGCTATGGCTGGCGGTTTAGCTCTTCCTCCCTACTCTTGCCTCCCACAGAGAGCCCAGCGACGTGGATGGGGCAGCTAGGGGCAGCAGCTTGGATGCGGACCCTCAGTCCTCAGGCAGGTAAGGCAGGAGTCTGGGCTGGGGGAGGGAGGCAATCCTGACCCCAGTGCTTTCCTCTGTTTAGGGAGAAAGAACCTCTGAAGTAAGCCCTCACCTCTGCAGGTGGGGCTCAGGCCCAGAGACTGGGATCAGCTGGCTCAGGCAGGTAGGGCAGGGCTGGGAGCCGGGGAGGGCAGAAAGTGCTGATCTGCTCTGGTTTTCTGTTTCAGCTCAGGTCCTGGTTCGTCCCCTAGCCCAGGAGGATGCTGTGGGAGCTGCAGCAGCGGCAAGAGGGAGAATGGGGGGAAGCAGCACTAGAGAAGGTAGACGCCTCCCTCTCAGCCCGGGACCTGCCCACTCGCTTTTGTGTCATTTGCCTTTCCCCAGTTCCCAGAGCTCATCCTGTCACTGGCTGCTCTGCTGAAATTATCAATAAGAAATGCCAGTTGGATCTGTGACATGTCTGCCTGCAGCTGGATGGGAGCAACGGACAGCTTGTCCTCCGAATGTGTTTTCTGTATGTGTGCAAGCGCGTGTGTTCCAAACGGGCAGTAGCGTGTGGGAAGGAAAAAGCCTGACACTTGTTTTTATCAATTTGCTGATGCTCAGTCCCGGCGGCTGCCTCCTTTGCCCCCAGCTGCTCTGCCATTTCTCTCTTTTCAATCCTGCATGATCCTGAGCAGAGATAAAAGCAGATTTCCGCTTCTGCTCCCAGATCCAGGAGCAGACCCTGCAGGCAGCTGCTCCTGATGTCTCACAGCTATTAGTCTTCAAAAACCCCCCGTGCCTCTGTGCACACGCGTCTCTCCTCCCCAGCCAGCCCCCCTCCCAGCCCAGCGGCGATGTCTCTGCCTGGCTGGCCCGTGCCCTTGACTTCCAGGCAGTAGAAGATGGAGTTCTCTAGACAGCAGCACTTCAGCCGCCACTCTGCCTCTGAAGGGAAGGAAGGGAAAGGGTGAGGGATGCCGCAGAGCAGAGGGAACCGCTTGAGCCAAAGGGTGGGGTCCCTTCTGGTCTAGGGTGCTGGCTACTGTGAAATAACAAGAGTCCAAGAGCAAGGTGTCCAGAGTCAGAGCTCCTGGGTTTGAACCTTGTTCCACCAGCACATCCTACCTCTGTGGCCTGGGTAAGTTTCTGAACACCTCTGTGCCTCAGTTTCTTTAGCTGTAGGATGGAGATCCTACTGGTATCTGTCTCTTAGAGTTGTAAGGGTTGATTAGATAACGTGTGGAAGATGCTTAGCATGTTGGGTAAGTGTCCCATATATGTGAGCTGGCACAATCCGGTTTGAACTGTAAATTACTGAACAGTGGTAGATTCAGGACGGCTAGAGTTCCTCACATCCTCACTCTCTGGTCCTTCCTGCCGTCTCTCCACATACACAGAGCTGGGCGACCGGTAGTTCTGCAACAGATCAGAGGATGGCAGAGGGTGGCATTGCTGGGGTGGGGAAGCCCCCTGTAAGCCTGTACTGGAGAAGACCACCACTGCCTCTCTGTGCCCAGAACCATGTCCCAACCTCCAGTGGTGACCTCGACCTGGACAGCGCCACTCCCAGCTGGCTCTGCTTCCGGAATGAACCTCAGCTCCTTGACAAGACGGGAGGCGCTGCCCTGCTGTGGTACCTTCCTCCGTGTGAATGCTAATATCTCTGCTGGGGGAGCCTGAGTGACGGGGAAAGGCTGCTTGGAGCTGCAGGGCGGCTGAGGGCAGCAACCAGGAGCAGGGAGGTGCTGCTCCTGCAACTGAGGCTCAGAGCGGCTGCCAGTCTCTCCTGGAGACTGGAGCATGACCAGGGAACTAATGAGGCGGTGGGGGTGTGGTGGGAGCCAGGGAAGTAGCCACTGCAGCTGTGGCTGTCCACTGTCACCCTGGGGTGTAGATGTCACCTTGGGGAGTACCCACCCATTCCAAGTGTGCGGTTGTGTGTGTGTGTGGTTTGTGTGTGTGTGTGTGTGTGTGCGCGCAGTCCTGGGCAAGGGCAAACAGTACAGGTGGTGGGCCAAGACTAGATGGGTAGGGCACAGTGCCCACTATGAGACAGGCACAATGGCGAGAGAGCAAACCCTGCTGGTTCCTCAGGCTCCCGTAGCCTCTCTGTGGGGGGCCTCACTGTTAGGAAGAAGCCCAAGACCTAGAGCTAGAGGAAGATAATGCTTCTTTGTGAACCTCAGAAGAACAGTTTGGTTCGCACGGAAGCTTATGTTAACATAATGATGATACTAATCGTATGATTAATAACCACTAACATGCATTGGGCGCTTACTATGTGCTAGGCACTGTGCCAGCTGCTGTATTTTACGCACTGTTTCATTTATGCGGCAGGAACTGTTATCATTTATCCAATAAGGAAAGTGAGGTTCACAGAACTTGCTCAAGGTCACTCATAGCTGGCAGTGAAGCCAGGACCTGAGCCTGGGAAATCTGACACCAAAGCTTGGGATAGAGGGGGCCCAAGTCTCGAGTTGGGGGCCGTGAGGAAATTTTGATTGTGACCTGTCTACAAGGCACAAGGAATGGAGCTGTGGTCCCGCCCAGCCTGCCTTTGCAAGTGGGCTGGTGTTGGCCAGGGTCATTGCCACCAATCTGTCTTCAGGAACTCACATTCAAGGGCAGACCAGACTCTAGGCCCTGAGAGGCTGGTTCTTGCCTGCCAGGTGAGGGGGAGAGGAGAGCTGCCCCTTTAGGACCCCTCAGTCTTCCTCAGGAAGGATGTGGTGGCCTCTGGCAGGGATGACAGACAGCGAGGTCATCACCCACAGTCACTGCAACTGCCACTCTGTTGCCTCCTTCAGCCAGGGGCAGGGCCCTGGGGAGAGGACAGGATGGCAGCCAGCAGCCCAGCTGGAGATGCGGAGCCTGGTGAGGAAGGTTGTTTTGATTTGTTTTTGCAGTGTTCTTTCTTCTCTCTACTCTGCCATCGCAGTCCTTCAGCTCCTACTTAATGGAAGCCTCGCAGATGCAAGATGGCTCCAGCAGGCCCAGCATCACTTCTTCTCAGTGTCCCAAAGCCAGAAGAGAGGCTGTTGTTTTTAAAAGCAGGAAAACTTTCCTAAACTTGGCCAGAATTGCATCACAGACCCTTTCCTAAAACAATTTCCAGCAAAGGGAATAGACTTACCATGTCTGGTACAGATGAATCAAGGTTTGCCCCTGGGGGCTGGGGAGGGGCTTGTCCCGCTGAAGCAGACTCTTGCCCAGCAGCTGAACGAAGCCTAGGTTCACCAGACGGAGGAAGAGACTGGCCACTAACAGTGCCTGACACACAGATGTGCTTCCTGTGATATCGCTGCTGCCACCGTTCCAAATGTAAGCAGTTGGCTGTCTGGGATACTACCTACCTTCTTTTGTGTTCTTATTAATAAAATTAAAGATTGCTTTCTGGGTAGAGAAATTAACCTCAATATTCTAAAGACTGTTTTATTTTTAT